AGACTGCCTTTTCAGGACTAACAAATTAGCCACAAAATTAGAAATTATGGTTTAGGAGTCATGCAGCTAGAGGCTGCAAGATTCTAAACCTCAAATTGCTCCTGGGGATAACATCAACTATTGTAAAACCTAAGATCAGTGCTTAAGATATTTCACAGACACTGCACTCGATGGATCAGCTGGCACCACCCAGATGAATAAACTGGCTCATCTGGTCTTATGACCCCCACCTGGCAACTGACTCAGCACAAGAGGACAGCTTTGACTCCCTGTGAGTTCATCTCCTAGCCTACCAATCAGCACTCCCGACTCACTGACCCCTACCCACCAAATTATCCTTAAAAACTCTGATCCCTGAAAGCTAGGGAGACTGATTTGAGTAATAATAAAACTCCGGTCTCCCTCACAGCCAGCTTTGTGTGAATTACTCTTTCTCTATTGCAATTCCCCTGTCTTGATAAATCGACTCTGTTTAGGCAGTGAGCAAGGTGAACCTATTGGGCGGTTACAGCACTTTAACCATAAACCTTATGAGAAAGTGCCATTTCTCCATTTCACAGGTGAGAAAACTGAGGATTAAAAAGGTTACTCAAATAACTTTCCTAAGGATAAATGTGTGAGTCTTCTAACTCACACATTTATCAATGAACAAAACCGGATTCACAAGTACACTGGAGACTTTACATTTTGGGCAAGGATATTAAGCTAACGGGAGTGAGACAACCCTTCTTCAGTAGAAAAAAGGCGAGCAGCAGGCGCTGCTTTAGTTACCAGCACTTTGCTTCCTCCGTCTCCCCGCGCCAGGCATCGGGCATCCCAACCTCGACTTTGGCCTTCAACTTGGCGCGCTCCGGAGCTAGAGCTCTGCGGTAGCGAATCTGATCGCGTGTCCATGCCCGCCCCCTGTCCCGCCTCCTGGCTTTTGACCCCGTCCTTGGTCCCGCCCCGGGCCCTGGCTCCTGGCCCCGCCCTTGGTCCCGCCCCGGGCCCCTGGCTCCTGGCCCCGCCCCAGCCCAGGCAGGTCACTGCGCCATTTCCTGTCCAAAGCTGGGCGAATCAGGTCGGTGCCGCGGGGTACCCCGGAATCCCCCCTGGGAGCTGGTCCTGCACTGGCCTTCAGAGCCGAGCAGAGGACGCTGCTTTGGGCCCCAGAGCATGGGAAGGTCTTGGCTGCGGTCTGGGACGGCTGCGGTCTGGGACCTGCATGGAGGGCCCGGGACTTGCGGACGCCTGGGAGCGGTTGCTGGGCAACAGTGCGTGCGGCCTGGCCTCTTTGCGCCCGGCGGGCAGCGCGCGTCTGGGGCAGGCTCCGCGCGGGGCTCGGGCACAGGTCCCCGCTGCCGCAGCCCTACCGAGTGAAGCACTGAGCGCGGCGCCGCTTCGCCATCACCTGGCTCTGGCCCTCTCACCCTAGCGTAGGGGGGCACTGGCCAGGCAGTGAGGACCCTGAGATCCATGCCCTGGGAGACAGAGGTTGTCTCCTGTCCATGCACCCGCGCGCCTGCCTTCTAACCTTCATACCGTTGGGCAGATTAATTCACTGGACTAGGCCTCTGTTCCGTGGGAGTTGAAAAGATTTGACCTGGAAGAAACCCTAGCGATTATTCAGTTAAGCCGCAACCCCACCCCCTGTTTTATATAGGTAAGGGTGCTTCACGGTGAGGACTCGTCGCGTGCCTGGTGCTTTACATCAGTCCCCAGAATAGTCCTCGTAGTTTCTCTCTTACTGTTCCCATAGTATGGGTGAGGACTCTGAGGCTCGGAGAGGTTGTGAATTTAGCCAGAATCACACAGCTTGTAACTGGTGGAGATGAGGACACTGAGACTCGATTAAATCACTCGTAGTTTGTTCGTGGCAGATTACGTGTTAGAAGCGTGTTACACTACTATGAAACCTGGCCATAAATGAGAATCACCTGGAAAGTGTTTAAAATCTATATTCGTGTCTGGGCAATGTCCCGGGTTTACTGACTTGAAATCTCGGGCTACGGCTGAGGAAGCTGTATATTTAACAATCTTCCCGATGATTTTTATGATCTGTGGATGAACCACTGAGTACTGCTGGGTACACCACGGGGCCTTCTCGCACAAAAACAACTGTAAAATAATATCTGAGGTACCTAGAGCAGAAGAGACGCTGGTGAGCATGGTAACATTATGTTCTAATCCCTTTATTAATTTCACCATTATGCTGCATCCCTTAGGGATTCCGGTTCACAATGGATGCTGATAAAGAGAAAGATTTGCAGAAATTTCTTAAAAATGTGGATGAAATCTGTAAGTACTAGTAAATCATAAATTAATTTCTGTTTGATTAAGTCACACCTGATTTCTTCTCTAGCCAATTTAATTCAGGAGATGAATTCTGATGACCCAGTTGTGCAACAGAAAGCTGTCCTGGAGACAGAAAAGAGACTACTGCTTATGGAGGAAGACCAGGAGGAGGATGAATGCAGGACCACCTTGAACAAGACTATGATCAGTCCTCCACAAACTGCTATGAAGGTTTCTTTTTCTATTGAGAAGTTATATAAGTATTCTTTGTTTTTATGGTAACCTACGTCTACAGAGTGCAGAAGAAATAAACTCAGGTAAGGACAGCATCTCTCTTCCCAATTTTCATCTTTTTAATATCTGAAATTACCCTGCTGTCAGAGGCCTTCTTGGCATCTGTGGAGAAGGATGCAAAGGAACGAGCCAAGAGAAGAAGGGAAAACAAAGTCTTGGCGGATGGTAATTGTCAGTCCTTACTTTTCAATGGCTGGAGAGCTCACCTGTGTAACTTATATTCCCATAGCCCTAAAAGAAAAAGGGAATGAAGCATTTGCTGAAGGCAATTATGAAACAGCTATCCTGCGCTACAGTGAGGGTTTGGAGAAGCTGAAGGACATGAAAGTGCTGTACACCAACCGAGCCCAGGTCAGTGAGGCAGGGATGTATCCATGGGGCTTTGTGTGAATATCAGCTGTTGGTTTCATTACAGGCTTATATGAAACTTGAGGACTATGAGAAGGCACTGGTGGATTGTGAGTGGGCTCTCAAGGTAAGAGGGTATTTCTTTTCCCACATGATAGTAAACTTCTGATCAGTCATTCTCTTTTATGCAGTGTGATGAAAAATGCACAAAAGCATATTTTCACATGGGAAAAGCCAACCTGGCCCTGAAGAACTACAGTGTGGTAAGTTCTTAGAGGAATGTAATTGACATGTTCCACTCTTCAAGGTCTTGTTTCTTTTTTCCAGTCTAGAGAGTGTTATAAGAAGATCTTAGAAATAAACCCCAAGCTGCAAACCCAGGTGAAAGGTGAGCACGTTCCTGCTGAGGTCCTTCATCTGTTTTGTTTTGCTTTCCTTTCTTGTTTTTCTAGGTTACCTGAATCAAGTAGATCTTCAGGAAAAAGCAGACCTTCAAGAAAAGGAAGCCCACGAACTGCTGGATTCAGGAAAGAACACAGCCGTGACCACCAAGAACCTCCTGGAGACCCTTTCCAAGCCTGACCAGATCCCCTTGTTCTATGCTGGGGGGATTGAGATCCTGACTGAAATGATAAATGAGTGTAAGCCAGAGATGTGTGTGATCTCATGAGTGGTCTGAAGTGGTTTTCTTTGTATCTGTTTCAGGCACAGAACAAACTTTATTCAGAATGCACAATGGATTTAGTATCATCAGTGACAACGAGGTCATAAGAAGGTAGGGATGTTCATAGAGACAGCCCAGCAGCACTTTTAAGATAGCTCTCCTTTGTCCATTCTAGGTGTTTTTCCACAGCAGGAAATGATGCAGTTGAAGAAATGGTCTGTGTGTCTGTTCTCAAGCTCTGGCAAGCAGTGTGCAGCAGGAACGGTAAGCCTGGGTAATCACCGTTGATCACCATTTGCACAAGACACACAACCTCTGTGTTTTGCAGAGGAAAACCAGCGTGTGCTAGTGATACACCATGACAGGGCCAGGCTGTTGGCCGCCCTCTTGTCCTCCAAGGTCCTGGCCATCCGGCAGCAGAGCTTTGCCCTGCTGCTGCATCTCGCCCAGACTGAGAGCGGACGGAGCCTGATCATCAACCACCTTGACCTGACCAGGTAAGCCTCTGCTGGCAGGATCTTCCTGGGACGCTACCTCTGAGGTTATTATGGTTTTTTGCAGATTATTGGAAGCGCTGGTGTCATTTCTTGATTTCTCGGATAAGGAGGCCAACACTGCTATGGGACTGTTCACAGACTTGGCTCTGGAAGAAAGGTAATTTTTTTATTTATAGAAATTGACATTTCAAAATAAATCCTGGCTGATGGTTTCTCAACAGATTCCAAGTCTGGTTCCAGGCCAACCTTCCAGGTGTTCTCCCTGCACTCACAGGCGTTCTGGTGAGCAAACTGTCATTTTCATCCTCTGTAACTGAGGCTCTGCCTTCTCTCAATTCTCATTTAGAAGACAGATCCCAAGGTAAGCAGCTCCTCGGCTCTGTGCCAGTGCATTGCCATCATGGGAAACCTCAGTGCTGAGCCCACTACCCGAAGACACATGGCGGCCTGTGAGGAATTTGGGGATGGCTGCTTGAGCCTCCTGGTATGTTAGCTTTTCTATTCAAAATTGGTCTTAGGTCATTGGTTACCTTGTTTTGTTTCCCAAGGCCAGGTGTGAGGAGGATGTGGACCTGTTCAGAGAGGTTATCTACACACTCCTGGGACTCATGATGAACCTGTGTCTTCAGGCTCCCTTTGTCTCTGAGGTATGGCATTCTTGTCTCCCTGCCTGGAGCCCAATCTCCTGCTGGCCTCTCCCCATTGTTGTAGGTTTGGGCTGTGGAGGTGAGCAGAAGGTGCCTGTCTTTACTAAACAGCCAGGATGGAGGAATCCTGACAGTAAGTTTCTCCCAGGGAAATCCAGAAGCAGCACATTTAATTATCCTCTTTCTGCTGTACTCAGAGAGCTGCTGGTGTTCTGAGCCGGACCCTTTCTTCCTCTCTGAAAATTGTTGAGGAGGCCTTGCGAGCAGGAGTGGTAAAGAAAATGATGAAATTCCTGAAGGTAAGATCACTTTATTGGTTACAACCCCTGAATTTTATTTTTCTAATTTCATTCTGAAATCTAGACAGGAGGTGAGACTGCATCACGTTATGCTATAAAGATACTAGCTATCTGCACGAATAGTTATCATGAAGCTCGGGAAGAAGTAATAAGACTGGATAAAAGTAAGTGATGATTTCCTTAAGGGAGCCCTTGTGAGCTGTTGCTTGTTCTCTTCTTTCCCTGCAGAGTTGAGCGTTATGATGAAGCTGCTCAGCTCGGAGGATGAGGTTCTGGTGGGCAACGCTGCCCTCTGCCTTGGTAACTGCATGGAGGTGCCCAACGTTGCGTCTTCCCTGCTAAAGACGGACCTTTTGCAGGTCTTGTTAAAGCTTGCAGGCAGTGACACACAGAAGACGGCCGTGCAGGTGAACGCAGGCATTGCTCTGGGGAAGCTGTGCACAGCTGAGCCCAGGTATGCTGTGGACACGGAGCCAGGCTGACCTAATGCCCTGGGTTGTTTGTTTTGATTGTGACAGATTTGCTGCTCAACTGAGAAAGCTTCATGGCCTAGAAATTCTCAACTCTACGATGAAATACATCAGTGATTCTTGAGAGAGACAGGGTTTGTGTGCATTTGGGGAACACACAGATGCACACCGTGTGTTGTTCCTATGCTAATAAAGACCTTTGATGTATCCACTTCAGAATCAAGTACTCATTTTTAGAGTGTT